GAGTCATCCTAGGCCACGGGTTGGACAAGCTTTTATTAAACAGTCTTCTATTAGTGACACTTAGATTGTTAACAATGTTTGGTTAGAGTTTGTGTCAAGATACCCTTATATTAATATCAGTGTCTTTACATGTATGTGGCAATAGTTGGTTAGAATTGTTTTCTGGAACCAGAATTTTTGGTTCAGAGAGTATGCCTATGTAAAGTTTTGCATTCCCAAATTGACCTCCAAAAGTGCAGTGATAAACATTCTACAACACTTGTTTTTGAAGCTTTATAATTTATAATTACAATCATGTCTCCTTGTTGCTTTTATTTTATTTATTTATTTTGAGACGGAGTCTTGCTCTGTCACCCAGGCTGGAGTGCAGTGGTGCAAGCTCGACTCACTGCAACATCCGCTTCCCGGGTTCAAGCGATTCTGGCTCAGCCTCCCAAGTAGCTGGGGTTGCAGGAGTGCCCACCACACCCAGCTAATTTTTGTATTTTAGTAGAGACAGAGTTTCACCATGTTGGCCAGGCTGGTCTCGACCTCCTGACCTCAGATGATCCACCCCCCTTGGCCTCCCAAAGTGCTGGGATTACAGGTGTGAGCCACCATGCCTGGCACTTTTAATCTTTATGTGCCTGATACTGGGGAGGTTTGAGAATTTGTTTCTCATAAACATTTGCTTTGTGATGGGGAAGCCTTTCTAAGGGTAACACAAACTTAGAAATGATTAAAGATTCACTGACAGATTTGACTACAAAAACATTTATAATGTCTTTATAGTGGGAACCACAAAAGGCAAAACAACAGACCGGGGAAGAAAATGCTTTTAACATAGAACTTTGTTTTTATGGTTTACGGATTGATTTATCAGAGAATGAGTTGCAGTTTCTCATTGGAAATTTTGCTGTATGTAAGAAGGTCCAATTAAATATCTCAACAGTCTTTCTAGAGCTACTGGAACAATTCTGTTACTTTAAAAAGTGAATATAAATCTAGATGCACTTTTTAGGGTGAGGGTGGTTTTTTTTTTTTAACCCTAGCGAAAATAACTTTTTTGGTAAGTTTCTTAGAATTCCATCATGGATAAGTCAGTTATTGTGCTTCCATGCATGTTGTACATTCCAATATACACTGTAATTTTTCACAAAAAGGACGATTTTACGTTTTTTATCATGGACACTCTTCCACATACCCAGACCCCTCTAGGAAACCCTTATTCACTTAGGTTTGTGCCCTTCCGTAATTTTTTAAAGATCCTGTAATTCTGTACACAGACATAGATACATCCACACATATAGACAATGCCTTTTTCAGTTCTGATTTTTCAAAAATGGAATTATATACTTCGTTGCATTTAATTATTAAATAAATAATGGCTCATGTGAATGTTTCCATGAGAATCTTATAGTAACTGTATCACAGTTTATTCATTAATTCTCTACTGATGAACGTTTACTTTTTTGTGAGATCTTGACCATCAGGAACAGTATTGCATTGCACGTCCCTGTATTTTAAGTTCACATATACTGGTACTTTTATTTCAGTGGGCTGGATTTCCAGGGATCTTAATGGATAAGGAATAGATTTGACCAGGAATGTGTTCAATTACTGTTATATGAAGAATCTTGAAGCAAAAAACATTAAATATGAGGAAGTTATTTTCTAAAGACAGGGTTTCATTCCTGTTGTCCCAGCTGGAGTGCAATGGCAACTCGGCTCACTGCAGCCTCCACCTTTGGGCTCAAGCAGTTCTCCTGCCCTAGCCTCCAAGTATCTGGGATGAGGGTAATTTTAAGTACAGGTTGAGCTTCCCTAATCTAAGAACCCTAAATTAGAAATGCTCCAAAATCTTAAAGTTTTTGAACACCGACATTATGCCACAAGGGGAAAACGTACCTGAGCTTATGTAACAGGTCACACAGCTGGGTATGGTGGTATTCCTGCAATCCTAGCACTTTGGGAGGCGGAGGCAGACAGATCGCTTGAGCTCAGGAGTTTGAGACCAGCCTGGGGAATATGACGAAAAACATTTCTATCAAAAATTCAAAAATTAGCCAGGCAGTGGCACACCTGTAGTTCCAGCTACTTGGGAGGCTGAGGTGGGAGGATTGCTTGAGCCTGAGAGGTTGAGGCTGGAGTGAGCCAAGATGGCACCACTGCACTCCAGCCTGGGTGACAAAGTGAGAGACCTTCCAAAAAAAAAAAAGAAAAATGCAGGCGCAACACAGTTTATTCAGTGTCCCCAAGGGAAAAAACAACCTGCGCCCTTCAACTGTAATGTATCTTTTCTGCACGTGCATACTCAGATTCCCACACAAGCACGCCCTCCGAGGGTAATAAGACAGCTCAGTGTGCACAACCTTTGTTTCATGCACAAAGTTATTTAAAAACATTATATAAAATTACTTTCAGGCTAAGTGTAGAGTTTACATGAAACATAAATGAATTTTATGTTTAGACTTGGGTCTCATACTGAAGATATCCCATTAATGTGTATGCAGATATTCCAGAATTTGAAAAAATCTGAAACACTTCTGATCCCAAGCATTTTGGATAAAGGATACTCAGCCTGTACTAATTTATCTTAATGAAATCTAGGAACTAAGATGAGGAGAGATAGAAGAGGGAGATAAAACATCTTAAAGGTCTAATGGAGGAAGAGGAAAAACAAGAACAGAGGAAATAAACTAACCAACCTAAAGGGCTCATCCTTTAGGTGGATAACTAGGGAGAATTGGAGCACGGGAAATTCAGTGTGGAAACTTTTTCATGTCGTATGTCTAGAAAAGGCACAGCTATCAGAATGAATTTAGAACTTCTAAGTAAGTGTGGAAAACAGAATAAAAACAAACTTGGTAGCACAAATAGGGAAAAGAAAGGGGAGATTAAATGATAAATATAGAAGGAATAAAATTAAATGTGAATAATTTGAGTTCACTCTTAGACATAAAAATGCTGTTTACAAGCACTTTTTAATTTAAAGAGTGAAAAATGAAATTTAATATTTATGTAAAATTAGAAAAAAAAGTTCAAATTAATGAAGCAGAAATAAATAGAATTAAAAATAAATGAATTCTTTGAAAAAGAGTAAATTCATAAGTAAGTTTAACTTGCACATCTGACCAAGTGAAAAAAGAGAGAGCAGAAGTAGGCAAAATCAGGAATAAGGAGACAACCATGGATCTAGGGGGGAGGAACTAAGTTTGCTGCTCTGTAGCACCAAATTTGAAAACAACAAGAAATGGTGGATTTCCATTTAAAATACAAACTACTGAAATTGAATCAAGAAAAGTCTGAATGGTTACAAGTTCTATTGTTAAAACTGTTATAGGCCATAAATAAAAGCTTCCAAATTTATTTTACAAAGTAATATCAAAACCTAACAAATAGTGTTTAAAAAGAAAACTGTAGGCCAATTTCACATGTGACAGAATATATATGCAAAAGTTTAAATAAAATATTAGGAAATAGAATCCAGCAATATATGCGAAAAATCCTTATAACAAAACAGATGGTATTGCAGGAATTCAGTGCTGGTTCTGTACCTGAAAATGTCTATATACTATATTAAATTGAAAAGCTCATTTGAAAAAAAAAAACCTGTATTCAGTAGATGCTACAAATGGCCTTCGATAAAATCACCATTCCCAGTAAAAACTCTGTAAAATGGGAATAGAGGGAAATTATCTAAATGTAATAAGGACTAAGTTTTAGAAAGTAATAGGACATAATTTTAAATGATAAAATCACAAAAATCTCCATTGTAAACAGGTTACAGATAGGCATCCCTGTTAGTACTATTTTTATTTAACATAGTGTTAGTAGTTTAAGACAAAGTAAAATGTTGAAGAATAGATTAAAATAACTGTGCAAAAGATAGTAAAAGGAGGATTTGCCTTTTCGCATTTTAGATTATAGCAATATGTAAACATTTAAGGAACAGAAAAGTATATTAGTAGAACAAGTAGAGAGTGAAAAAATTCTGGTACAAATTGGGAAATTAGTATATAACAACATAGTGTTAAATTCAATGGGAAAAGTTTAATAAGAGGATTTGGTATCAACTGGCTGTCCAAAGATAAAAATGGACCGTCCTATCACATACAAAATTGTTTTTTAGATAAAGATTTAAATACAGGCACTCCTTCATTTGCGTGGTGCACCTTGAGGTGTTGCAGAAATGATGAGAGCTGAAACTGCAAAGCAATTTTAATACTTTATCTGTTGGAAATCTTATAGTTTTCCTGTGACCGTTAAAATTTTCATTAAACTATTAAAAACACCCATGACTGGTCACAAATGTATTGGGAAATGGAAAAGAATTAATACACTAAAAATACAAAAAATAGAAAATATTTAAAATTATCTAAAAATTTGAAACATTAGAAAAATTGAGAACTAGGCAGGGCGTGGTGGCTCACATCTGTAATTTTAGCCCTTTGGGAGGCTGAGGCAGGTGGATCACCTGAGGTCAGGAGTTCGAGACCAGCCTGGCCAACGTGGGGAAACCCCGTCTCTACTGAAAATACAAAAATTAGCCGGGCATGGTGGCACAAGCCTGTAATCCTTGCTAACCAGGAGGCTGAGGCAGGAGAATCACTTGAACCCAGGAGGTGGAGGTTGCAGTGAGCCGAGATAGCACCACTGCACTCCAGCCTGGGCAGCAGAGTGAGACTCCGTCTCAAAAAAAAAAAAACAAAAAGAAAAAAAAATTGAGAATTAGGATGTTTCTATTTGTAAAAAGCTTATCAAGAATACTTTCAATGATGCTTGCCTTCTAATTGTATAACTTAAGATATGGAACAAGCATCTCTTCTGTGCCTTGCCAAATTGTCATTTTCTTTTCTAAATTTGTATTAGTTTTCAACATTTTATATAGTACTTTGCATTTCCAAAGTCATGAAGTATTTCAGAGACTTCCTTTAATGTGATGTTTTTTTCCTCTGGGATATCTTCATCTTTTGGTCATAACCAGTTTCCAATTCCACTTTCAGCATTGCCACTTTTTGTTTCCTTGCTACACTTTCATTTTTGTTGGTCAGTCCCCTCTTTTGACTGTTTACTTTTGTAAAATGTCAAATCAGTGTATCACTGGGAGACAGGAAGGCAACACAGTTACACACTTTGCTGTTCATGCATATACTGAATAACAAATAGGTGCCCAGTAACCAGTTGCTGTCAAATTTTGGGAAAAGTTATGTGATTGCTTACTGATCATGATGCACATCTCTTATTTACTTAGTGATTTGTGGACCAAGCATTCAGAAGCTATGCACTTACTCAAAGTTGATATACTGTGGTAACTAAGTGTTGAACCAGGTTGTTGGGGACTGTTATTTATACTGTGATGGCTGGTACCTGTGTATTTCAGAACTGTGCAAAAGCAAAGACTGCTTGTGTTCATGACACACACACAAAATCTTGAAAGATAATCTGAGAGACTGCGTATTTAGTCCTTCCTAATGAAGACTTTCTAGTCTTTGTATTATTCCCAGAAAGCATAAAAAGACGGACATATTTCATAATATAAAAATGAATTTTTATGGTAAAAATAACAAAGCCAACAGGGAAAACAATAGATCCAGAAAATTATTTCTAAAACTGTTGATGAACAAAAGGTAAATTTCTGTAATATATTAAATTCTTGCAGTGTGACAAGAAAAGAGACCATCAGTGTGATAGAGCAACAGACAAAACAAATCCAAATGTCCAACAAATGAGAAAGGAGGTCAGATTCATTATTAGTTAAAGAAGTGCAAATTAGAGAAACTGTAGAATTTAATAGGCTGTATATGACTTCTTGCTAGAGGTAATACAGAGAAAGGCACTCTCAAACTTTGGTGGACATGAGAAAACAACCTTTTGGGAAAGCAATGTGGCCAGTAAAATAAACCTGGCCAGTAAATGTGTTAGTAAAATAGCATATCTGTTTGCTATATTCTAGCAGTTGCTCTTCTGGAAATCTATCCCATAGCAGAAAATTTAGTATTTCATTTAATTGCAGTAGGTTAGGTAGTACCATAAATGTTTTTGAAACCTGAGTACAATTTGAGAATATCAGATTTTTAACATTTGGGTTTTTTTTTTTTTTTTTAAAGCATTAAGTAAGGCTGGGCACAGTAGCTCACACCTGTAATCCCAGCACTTTGGGAGGCCAAGGCGGGTGGATTACCTGAGGTCGGGAGTTCGAGACCAGTCTGGCCAACAGGGTGAAACTCCGTCTCTACTAAAAATAAAAAAAAATTAGCTGAGCCTGGTGGCAGATGCCTGTAAGCCTAGCTGCTTGGGAGGCTGAGGCAGGAGAATTGCTTGAACCCCAGAGGCGGAGGTCATGCCACTGCACTCCAGCCTGAGCAACAGAGTGAGACTCGCTGTTTCAAAAAAAAAAAAAAAAAAAAAAAGCATTCATTAGAGCCTGAGTTAGTTTCAATTTTTTATCTAAGAAGTATCTGTTTTAGTTGAAAGAAGTACATTCATTTCTAGCTTTCAACAGTAGGTGTTTTCAGTCTTTGATTCTGGGTTATGAAGTTGCTACAGTTAAAGGGATTTTCAGATCATTTCTATTTTAAGAATATTTATGTATCTTAAGAACAGGTCTCTCTGAAATGTAGTTAATTTTTCCTGAAGATAAAAGTAATATGATTTGAATCATTGCTGTTTTAAGCAATGTTTAATAGATACTGATTGGTATTTTCTTTTTCATCAGTTTCAAATTGATTCTATAAATTTGATAAGTTGGAGAGAAAATTCAGATAGCTAGAGATCTGTGTAACAGATGACACCAATTAGCTTAAAATTTAAATCCTGACATAACCAAGTCACCATTGCATGTTTATTTTATTTATTTATTTATTTATTTATTTATTTATTTATTTTTTGAGATGGAGTCTCGATCTGTCACCCAGGCTGGAGTGCAGTGGCGTGACCTCAGCTCACTGCAACCTCCGCCTCCCGGGTTCACACCATTCTCCTGCCTTAGCCTCCCGAGTAGCTGGGACTACAGGCGTCCGCCACCACACCTGGCTAATTTTTTGTATTTTTAGTAGAGACAGGGTTTCACTGTGTTAGCTAGGATAGTCTTGATCTCCTCACCTCGTGATCCGCCCGCCTGGGCCTCCCAAAGTGCTGGGATTACAGGCCTGAGGAGCCACGCCCGGCCCATTGCATGTTTATGTGTTCCATGTTAGTCATTTTAGAAAATATTAACATTAGAACTGCTTTGTAGTTGGGAAATGGATGAGACTTAAAATAGGTTTTATAAGATACGAAGTACTTAAATATATTAGACTTGGGGAAGTTATTCTCTGTGAACTTTGCAATCTTTATCTGAAACTGAGCCAGATGTGAATCAGAATTCAGAAATGTTCTTCGTTCAAAAAAGAATATGGTGCATATATTGTATTACACAATAACTTCAAAGGGTCCTTGGGTTGCGTCTCATAAACACAGCAGAATACATGAATATTCTTACTAAATGGGATAAAAGCTATCAAATATTTCATTCCTTTTTATTGTTGAAAAATATTCAGCCATATGGATTTATTACATTTTGCTTATCCATTCAAACCATTGATGGACATTTGGCTTGTTCCTAGTTTTAGGCAGTTATAAATAGTGTTGCTGTGAACAGTCATATACTTTTCTTTTGGCCAACAAGCTTATATTCGTTTTGGGTGGATTGCTAGGAGTTGAATTGCTGGTTTGAATAGTAAATTTATGTTTAACTTTTTAAGAAACTGACTATCCAAAGTGACTGTGCCATTTTACATTCTCCTTAGCAATGCATGAGAGTTACAGTTTCTCTGTATACTCACCAACACTTGATATTGTCTTTTTAAAATTATAGCCATTCTAGTGGATGTGGTTTCTCATAGTTAAATTCGTATTTCCCTAATGGCTAATAATATTGAAAATCTTTTCATGTGCATTTTCAGCCATTTATCTTCTTTGGTGAACTGTCCATTTAAATCTTTTGCCCATTTTAAAAAACCAGGTTGTCTTTTTATTAGAGTTGTAGTAGTTCTTTATGTATTCTGGATATGAGCCCTTTGTTAGATGTATCATTTATAAACATTTTTTTCTCAGCCTATGGCTTGGCTTTTCATTTTTTAATGGGGTCTTTTGAAGTGCAGAAATTTTTTATTTTGATGAATTGAAGTCCAATTTATGAACTTTATAAAAATAGATCATGTTTGGTGTTCGAAGAACTCTTCAAGAAGTTTTATAGGTTTAGTTCTTCATTTAAGTATGGTCCATTTTGGGTTTTGTGTATGATGCAAGGTAAGCATCTCATTTCATTTTTATGCATGTAGATATTCAGTTGTCTCAGTACCATTTCCTGCGCTGAGAATGGATCACATGCCCTCTGGTTCAGCCTATATTAACATTTGTTTCTAGGAAAATGTTTTTAATTTCTTTTTCATCAAAAAGTCACTTATACAATGAGTATAAATGACTAAGGGAAAACCTATTTCTGTTTAATTTTATTTCTATTCAGAGCAGTTACTAGAGAATATAGAAATTAAAGGAATCAATCACCTTTAAAGCTGGGTTTCCTACCATTGTATTTCATGTTCTGAAGTAAGGATGTATTGTGTGTGCCAACTGGCCCATGATAGACATACACAGTAGACTGTGGCAGCCTTTCTGGCTTATCCCCAGCAAGTTGAGATTGAGGCTCGTGCTATAATTATTTATGGCAGCTAGACTCTGCTTCTTTGAATCTAATTATGTACATCCTGGGCTTGTAGGTCTCTGAAGTTACTAGGGGTTATATTCTGTATAAGGGGGTTTACTCTTAAGAATTTTGGACCTCCCACATGATATTTAGCTATATGTTGGGCTAAAGTCTTCACTTCAGATTTGAGCCATGTATTTACCTTCATTATGACTGCTTGACTATGGGAGTCACAATGTAAAGGTACAGATCAAACAGACATACTGTGTTAGTGTTTTTGGAAAGTAAGTTCAAAGCCAGAAATACTGTGGAGACTAAGCTGAAGTCAGAATTGTCCTTTTCAGAGTGTTTTATACGGAGAAACAGTTACATAGCATTATGAGAATTAATTCAGTGGATGAAACCTAAAAACATTCCCTTTCTATGTTATGTACTAGACATTTAAAAAAAAAATCTCTGCTCCCATTAAAGTCAGGTTTCTTAGCAATTAGGTTAGCATCAAACATGCTCGTGTTTTTCCAAGATTGAAACCCTTTGTGCCAAGGCATCAATGTGGTTGCTTCTGTAAGCCTAGTTTATAGCAAAGAATATGCAAGAACAGAGAAATTATGGGCCACACCATGTCAGGCTAGGGAATAGGGAGGTTTTGGGATTATGATTGGTTCGTGCCATCAGAATGCTACAAAGAGAGTAGGCCCTGGAGCCAGAAGTTTTAGAATTCTCAGAAAGTCTGGAGATTGTGTTATAGCATCCATATTGGAGATTATTTAGGGATTCAAAGCTATCAGAAACTCAGTTTTGTGAATGGTTATTTCACATCCTAGCATTGAGTATATATGGGAATGTGAATCATGTTAAATTCATAATTGATTTTCTTTGAAAATGCTAAACTGCTACTGAAATAACTACTGCACTGGGCCGTTTGCCAGGGATGGTAGCCTGAGATATGGGGAAACAAGTGTCTCAACCAGAACAATGTGGAAATAAGATTATTGGATTTCATCACAAGTAAGAGATTCTCCTGAATTCTCACAATTTGGGAGAGAGATGATATAAAGGCAACATACTCAGAAGTAAAAATGGTGGTGGACCAATCTCAACCCTGAGATTCCGAGGTAGACTTATATTTATATTATGAATTTTGTATTATGCATATGGCACTATGTATTATTTGCGAATATGAGATACAAAATGTCTTCCCAGTTTGTAGCCTTTTATTTGATTTTCTATGGGGTTTTGTTGAACAGAAGTTTTTAATTCTATTGTATCTGCAGTTATTATTATCTTCCATTATGATGTGTATTTTCTGTCTTAAGAAAACCTTCTTTGCCCTAAGGTCTTAAGATGTTCTCCTATGTTTTCATCCTAAAGTTTGTTGTTGTTGTTTTATTTTTTTCTTTGTAACGGAGTTTTGCTCTTGTTGCCCAGGCTGGAGTGCAATGGCATGATCTCGGCTCACCGCAACCTCCGCCTCCCGGGTTCAAGCGATTCTCCTGCCTCAGCTTCCCGAGTGGCTGGGATTACAGGCATGCACCACCACACCCAGCTAGTTTTTGTATTTTAGTAGAGACGAGGTTTCTCCATGTTGGTCAGGCTGGTCTTGAACCCCCGACCTCAAGTGATCCGCCCACCTCAGCCTCCCAAAGTACTAGGGTTACAGGCATGAGCCACCACACCCAGCCTCATCCTAAAGTTTTAAAGTATTGCTTTTCACATTCAGTTACTTGTCCATATAGGATATAGTTTTGTTATATGCTGGGAATAGTTATAATTTTTCTTTCCTGTTTAAATGGTTGTTTCAGGTTATTTATGGAATAGTCTGTACTTTCCTCACTGGTTTCTGATGGGGCTTTTTTATATACCATGCTCTCACATATATGTAATTCTGTTTTAAAGCTCTTTCATTTCTGTCATCTATGTCTATAACAAAATCACACTGTCTTAATTTCTATAGCTTTGGGATAAGTCTTGCTATCTGATTAGGGCAGATAATCTTCCAAATTCAAAAACCTGGCTCTTCAAAATTGATTTGGCCTTTTGAATGATTTTTAGAATCAACATGTCAAATTCTGTAAATAATCCTATGGAGAATTTCATTGGCATTGCTTTGACTTTTTAAATATGGCTCATATTGTCATCTTTAACTTGTCTTCCACTATCTATGTATGTGGTATTTCCATTTATGCACCCTTCCTTTTATTCTTTAAATAAAGTTTTATACTTTTTTTTGAAAAGATCTTATAAATACTTTGTTAGATTCATTCCTAGGTACTTCACGAGTTTTGTTACTGTGAATGTTATCTTTTTAAAAATTATAGTTTCTAACTGCTTTTTTAAAAAAATAGAATTGCAGTTGATTTTGTGTATGGATCTTATATCTAACTACTATACTGAATTCTCTTGAAGTTCTTACGTGTGCATTGTCTGCAATGGTGACATTTTTATTTTATCTTTCTGGTTCTTACTGCTTTTATTTCTTTTTCAGATTGTGCTGATTAGCCCTACAGTTTTGAATAGAAGCAGTGATAGGCATTTTTGTTTTGTTTTCTGACTTTAAAGGGAAATGCTTCTAACATTTCATACTCCCAGAATGTAGTTTGCTATGGGTTTTTCTGGATACCCTCTATCACATTAAAGAGCTTTCCTTCTGTTCCTTGTCGTAAAGAGATACTGATTCTTCTTTACCTCAAGTTGCATTTTGATTACAATATTTCCCCTTCCCCCCGCCCCATCCATGATTTTGTTTTCTGTGGTTTTAGTTACCCTGGTACAAAAGTATTACATACAGTAAGGGGGGAGAGAAAGAGACCACATTCACATAACTTTCATTAATACAGAATATTGTTAATTGTTCTATTTTATTATTTTTGTTAATCTCTTACTGTGCCTAATTTACAAATTAAACTATCTTAGGTATATGTATATATAGGGATAAAATAGTATATGTAGAGTTCACTACTATCCAGGGTTTCAGGCATCCACTGAGTCTTGGAATTTATCCCCCATGAATAAATAGGGGACTACTGCATATCTTTTTAATGGTTTTGAGGTAATCATATAATTTCCCCCCTTAAAATCTGTTATTAGAGTGAATTACATTAATATATTTTCCTTTTTTTTTTTTTTTTTTTTTAAAGTGAGACAGGGCTCACTGTGTTGGCCAGGCTGGAGTGCAGTGGCATGATCATGGCTCACTGCAACCTTGACCTCCAAGGTTAAGGTGATCCTCCCACCTCAGCACCCCAGAGTAGCTGGGACTACAGGCACATGTCACCATATCTGGCTAACTTTTTGTATTTTTAGTAGAGACAGGGTTTTGCCGTGTTGCCCATGCTGATCTTGGACTTCTGAGCTTAAGTGATCCACCCGCCTCAGCCTACCAAAGTGCTGGGATTACAAGTGTGAGCCACTGTGCTGAGCGATTTTCCTAACTTTAAATTATCCTCACGTTTCTAGGATAACACCTACTAGGCCCAAAATACATTTAAAATGTATATTGCAACCGTTTCTCTTCCCTTCCTGAATAATTCAGTCCTGAAGCCATTATGTGGGTCAAAGCAAGGTATGTATCTGCAAGGGGGGGTGGGGTGCTGCAATGGCCCAGAGTGGAATGTCAAAGCCCAGATTGAGTAGTAGCATCATGTTGGGGGAAGGCATCAGACCCCACTCAAGATAAGGAGGGCACCATAGGGAGGTGACTGGGGTGGCTGTGTGTGGGGATTTAGGGCCCAGGTGAGATGAGTTAGGCATCCATGGGTGGGGAAGGAGCTACCTGGTATGGGGAGTCAGAGCCAGAGCAGGGTGAGCAGGCATAGGGGCAGCCTGGCATAGTATGTGAGAGCCTAAGCAGAACAGGAAGGGACAACTACCTAGAGAGCCGCCTAGTTCCAGCATGCCGAGTCAAAGCCTAAGCAGAGTGAGGAGGGCAGACACTACTTTAATCAAGGGATCAAAATGAACATCATCCATAATGTGTACCACCTGATAGGATATAATGAGAAGAAATGACCATTACTTCTGTGCTGTTCTCACTAAAAATGCGTAGCCTAAATCTAATCAAGAGAAAATACTAAAGCCAAATTGAGGGATATTCTACAAAATAGGTGGCCTATAATAATCTCCAATGGTGCCAGGGTCCTGAAAGAGTCTTTCAAGTGTTACTTAGGATTTAAGGAGACTGAAGGGACATGACAAATGCAAACTGTACTACTACTGTATCTTTTTCTATAAAACGTCATTGGGATAATTTGGCATACGTGAATAATGTCTGCAGATTAAATAATAGTAATGTATCAGTGTTTATTGCCTGATTCTGGTGGTCATACTGTGGTTATGTGGGAGAATGTACTTGTTTGTAGGAAATACATACTCTTTGAAGGTAGTGAGGCATTAGGTTGGCCACTAACTACCAAATAGCTTAGGAAAAAAATGTCTTTGTACTGTATCGCCAACTTTTCTGTAACTTTGTGATTGTTTCAAAAATTTTTTTTTAATTTAAAGTTTATTGTAGGATTTGGTTGGTAACATTTAGGATTTTTTTTTTTTTTTTTTTTTTTTTTGATACTAAGTCTCGCTCTTATCGCCCAGGCTGGAGTGCAATGGCACGATCTTGCCTCACTGCAACCTCCGCCTCCTGGGTTCAAGCGATTCTCCTGCCTCAGCCTCCCGAATAGCTGGGATTACAGGCGCCTTCCACCATGCCCAGCTAATTTTTGTATTTTTAGTAGAGACTGGGTTTCACCATGTTGGCCAGGCTGGTCTCGAACACCTGACCTCAGGCAGTCTCCCTGCCTCAGCCTCGCAAAGTGCTGGGATTACAGGCGTGAACCACTGCGCCTGGCCACATTTAGGATTTTTAAATCGCTGTGTATGTCTGAGATTGGCCTGTGATTTTTTTCCTTTCTCATACCGTATGTACCCAGTTTTAATCTCAAGTTTATAGTACCCTCAAACAATGAATTAGTGAATTTTCCCACTCTTCCTTTCATCCAAAAGCTTCTGTAATAAAGAGATTATCTGTTTCCTAAAGAATTGTTTGCTGGGGTTTTTTCCCGCTCTCCACTGGCCCCAGACATGATATCTCTCTCTGTCTTCAGGCTGTAGTGCAGTGGCAAGATCATAGCTCACTGCAACCTCAAACTCCTGGGCTCGAGCGATCCTCCAGCTTTAGCCTCCCAAGTAGCTGGGACTACAGACATGTGCCACTACACCTGGCTAATTTTTTAAATTATTGGTAGAGATGAGGTCTTGCTATGTTGCTCTGGCTGGTCTCGAACCCCTGGCCTCAAATTATCCTCCCACCTTGGCTTCCCCAAGTGCTGGTATTACAGACATAAGCCACCATGCCCAGCCTGCTTGCTGGACTTTTCTATAAAAATTGTATGATAATTATTTTTTTTTCTTAACCTGGATTTAGTTTCTTAATAGGTAAAGGACTATTTTTTTCTATTTCTTTGTGAGACCATTTTAAAATGTTAGAACATTTTAGTAATGTTCTAACCATTCCCATTTTATTCAGATTTTTAAGTTATTTTCAGATAAGATGATTCTTAATAATCTTATTTCAAATAATATTATTCAATATATTTTGATTTTAAAACATCTTTATTGCTCTTGTAGTTATGGTTCCTTTCTCATTTCCAATACTGTTGATTTGTGCCTTCTCTTTTTTTCTTGACCAGCTTTGCCAGATGACTAGGTTTAGTTTTGTTGACCCTCTCTGTGTGTTTTCTTATTTTTTTAAACATCCTCACCACAATCTGTGTCTTTATTTTCTATGTCATTTATTTCTCATCTCAGTTTTATTACTTTTACGTTTTTATACTCTGAGTTTATCCTGTTCTTTGTCCAATTTAAGTTGGCTACTTAGTTATTTTCGCCAAATTTTGCATAATAAACCACTAAAACCTTAGTAGCATTTAATGTAAGCATTATCGCTCACTCATCTGAGGTCTGGCTAAGTATCTGTTGATCTTGGCTGGACTGATAGATATGTTTCAGATTGGCTGTTACCTGATACAGGTTGGACTCAACTGGAGCAACAGGATGACATCTACCTCTCATTACCCTGCTGGGGACAGCAAGCTAATCTGGACGTATCTTCTCATTGTGAGGGCAGAAGCATAAAAGAAAACAAGATGCTTAAACTTACAGCTGTCCTACTATCACTTCTGCCCCATTCTCTTGGTCAGAACAGGTCACATGGTTAGGAAAATATTTTCTACCATTATGATAAGTACTCCAAAGTCATGTGACAAAGGACAGGGAAACAAGGAGAGGTGAAGAATTCAATCTACCACACTTCCCACCCTCAGTACTTTGCTTTTCAAACTCTTCATAACAGAAAAGTTAAAAGAATAGTACCATGAATACCCACATAGCTTTCACCGAGATTCCCCCTTCATTCACATTTTGCCATATTTGCTTTATCTCACATTTTATTTTCTGAATCCTTTAAGAGTTAGCCAGTATTATGACATTGCCCCCCTTATATACTTTAAGCGTTTATCTCCTAAGGCCAAATACATTTTTCTGTATACTCACAACACAATCATCACACTCAGGAAATGTAATATTGACACACCACTATTATCTAATTACAATATATATTTAAATTTCTCCATTTGTCCCAATAATATTCTCTTTGGCTATTCTTTATTTTCTCTTTTTAAATGCAGCCAGTTTTGTTTTATTACAATATATGAATTCCTAACAATCACTTTGTCATGCAAAATTGCACATTAAAGATCACGGGGCTTACCGAAAAAGTGTACTTAGAGACACAGCATGCAAAAACGTCATCACACACGCAGAACCTTATTGAAACAGTAGCACAGTTTTATACCTATTAAGTAGTTAAATACATAGGTAGTTTACCTTGAAAAAGATCTGAAGTTTCTTTGCAGAAGTGGGCACCAGAAGGAAAGTGGGTGTCGAAAGGGATGTAGTTTGTGAGTTAATGTGAATTAGCAGGAGGAGAGTTCTCTGAAATTGGATAGAAAGTTGTAACACCACTTGTGAATGGGTATCGCTAATAACACTCATGGTGAACTAAGGTAGCTGGTACATCTTTGATTTGCGTGCGCATGTGCATTTTGCGTATTCTAACAGCTCAGTTCATTTGGGTACAGTTGTCTGCTTTCACCTAATGTTTCCCACCAAAAAATAGTACATAAGCAAATGAGAAATTCTTGTTTTGCTAATGTTGTGTCAGAACAAATGTGTATATATGTACTTTTTTAAGCTGTAACAGAAGTGACAGTATAAACATTTGCATCTAAAACTGTCCCTCTTAAGATTGCTTTAGCTGCATCCTACGAATTTTGATAGGTTGTGTTTTTGCTGTAATTCAAGTCTAAGTATTCTCTGATTTCTATTATGGTTTCTTTTACCCCTGACTGAGAAGTACAGTTTAAAATTTCAAGTTTGTAGTTTTCTTTGTTAGGGTATTCTTTTGTTAAGTGTTTAACTTTATTGCGTTTTATTCAAAGAATGTGGAAAAATGTGAAAAAAATATAAAAAATGTGAAACATATTCTTTATTTCATGTGACTGTCTACGTGGCCTAGTTTGTGTTCAGTTTTTGTAACTGTTTTACTTGTGTTTGTGAAGAATGTGCATTTTCTAATTGGTGAGTCCAGTTTCTCCAGACGTAAATTATTGTATTTTTTTCTTAGCTTAATTTTCTGTGTGTTTATCACCAATTCAATCCAAATTCTCCCTCAATTGTTTAAATCTCCTCTAAGCTTATTCAAGCACATTAGGTTATCTATCAATTTCATCTTGAAGAAATTTATCCAAAATCCATCTAATATGCTATAATTATTTTCCAGGCCCATTGCACAACTGTCTTCTTGGAATCTTACTTGCATTCATCTCTCTCATGTTAGAGCTCCCTTTTTTCTGTGTATCATTCTGACTCCTTTCCTGGTTTATTTTTCATTTTGGTGAAATTCTTTCTTCAGTAACATCCTGAAAAAATGTGCCTAGAAGGTAAAAAATTTTAGACCACGTATGTCCGAAAATGACTTTTCTATTTTAATAGTTACAATCGTTGGATATAAATAGTTTCCCCATAGCTTTTAATGCAGTGCTTCATTTTCTTTTTGCTCCAGTGTTGCAGTTGAGAAGTCTGCTGCCTCTTCCCCCACCAATCTTATTTTGATCCTCTCTTTGTTTTTGAGCTCTAAAATTTTATGAGAAAGTACTTTGGTACAGTTCTATTTTCAGTAATTGTGCTGGACATTCAGTGGGTCTTTTCATTCCTAAAATTCATGTTCTTAGGTTCTAGAAAATTAATTTGAATTAAATATTTTCTTTATTCCCCTCAATTTCTCTATTCTGACTTCCTGGAACTCCTGTTATTTATTATGGGACCTCTAGCATTATTCTTTAAATTTTAAAATCTTTTTTCTCCTATCCATAATTTTTATTAGTCTTTTTTCCCTTAACTATTTCTTATAACATGGTGTTTTTGTTCGTAGATGTAATATGTTTTCTCACATATCGAAGAATATCAGTGATAGTTTCTTGAAATTTTACTTTCTTCCTGCATGATTTCTCTTTATTCAAAGTTGCTTTTTTTTTCCCCCTTGTTTTGATTTCTCTCAACATTAGAAGCTTTTTAAAAATGTCTACTGGTCTTTAAATACCATATTTAAGGGTATACTGCTAAAAAGGTGATTGAGAGCTCCAAGTTCATGTATGACATTTGTTGTGATTTTCACAAATAAGGGGGTCTAGTTTGTTTCAGTCCCTGATGAAGGCTTGGTGTCAGAATATTGGGTCTTTTCTTTTTGATTTCCCAGAAAAAGACTCAGCTAGGGACCTGGAAGTTCAGGCAGTGAGTTGGAAAAAAGGGGCTTGCTGTCTATAGGGAGTATGTAAAGTTGACTTATTGCCCTGAAAAGTAAGATACTTTTCCTTGACTGTGTCCAAACACCTCTTTTTAAACTTCTTTACTGAGGAAGAGTGGCAGTACCTCGCTTGGGTTTTCTAGGTGTGGAGAGTGAGGAGGAAATCAGGGAGGCTTAACTCCTAAAATAGACTTTTCAACCAGTTATCTCATTTTTAGCCCCACTTTCACCCCCCCCTCCCCATTTTCAGAGGCATCTAGTGCTCCCAGTTCCTGAGCCCTTTGGTGATTATGCAGAGTTAGTGGGTTTTGTTTGTTTGTTTGTTCTTGTTGTTGTTTTTACCTAAAGCCTATTTAGGAGTCACTTTTCTTGGAGTGTCAGTCTTACATATGCTTTCCAGCTTTTAAGATTTTATTTCTTTTTGTTCCATTCCCATGTTCCTATTCTTATGGATTTATGCCACTTTAAAAAAAATTACTGTAGTTTCAGTGAGGTTTGGGGAGAGGAGAGTAAGGTGCAAAGTGAATGTGTCCAGTCTACCATTTCTACACAAAACCTTAAAATACATTTTAATAACTTAGAAGTTTTAAAGAGTATTTCACATTCATCAAAGGCTCCTCAGCGGGTTTAGAAGGTCAAAACTGTAAGACATTATTTGCCACCTTTCAGTCGTGTACAGTGGAGTTTTCCAAAGTTTACATGATGTGTGGTATTGCAGCAAATTAAGTGCATAAACTGATAGGAGAAACCTGCTCTTTTCTCTTGTCAGGCATTGAAGAGATTTGAAAAATGTAAAACAATGCCTCTCTTTTCACTTTTTTCAGAAAATGCATTTTTATTAAAAATATCTTATTTATGGTAATGTGATGGGTTTATTGTTATTTTAAACTTGTTTATAAGTAAGTAAAAGTCTCAGTTTTTGTTTTGAATATGGTGAATGTCAGTAGTTGTAACTCACATAAACAACTCTTTGGGATCCTCAGTAATTTTTAAGAGAGTAAAGAGTCATGAGATCAAAATGTTTGAGAACTTCTGTTCTAGAGAACCCTAGATGTAAATTGGAAGTGGAACATGAATGTAATAATATAACCATAACCAACACTCCACTAGTCTTATCTTTACATAGGACAATAATGTAATTTAATCCCCATGTTTATTAAATGTAACACCCCCGCGGTTTTATTTCTCTTTTATTTTCCCTCGTGGTAATCCTTAGGGCAACTAAAGGAAGCTATCAGAAGTTAATCTATACTCTTTCTCCCTAAAGCATGTATGTTCTAGACTCTGCTTATTTAAATAATGAGAAATAAACTTAAGAGCCAAATTGTTAAAGTGTGCATTTTTGTTCTCAAGGGGTTAAAAATTGGCTCTTAAAGAAAAAAATTTTTTTTTAAATTGTTTGTTACATGTAAACAGATACATAGTTTAATTTGTGGTATCAAAATATCATTGAGGATGATGAACAATTAGGAAAAAAAGTCAAAAGTCTCCTTAAGAGGGGACAATAATGAAAAACACCGCAAGAAACAGTGTGTTAGAGATCCTTTAACCTCTTACCTATTTCTTCTATCCTAGGCTTGCCCCAGAACACACACTATAGAGCAGATGCAGTAGCCACAAATAACTTTGTGGGGATCTAGTAGCTCCCTTAAAGAATGAGGTGAGGCAGGCTGAAGCGGGCGGATCACGAGGTCAAGAGATCAAGACCATCCTGGCTGACAAGGTGAAACGCCGTCTCTACTAAAAATACAAAAAATAGCACTCAAACATAAATTTAATTTTCACAGAAAGGCAATTTTTACTTTCTGCGGAAAGGGTGCTCCTTGCAGATGGAACAATGGTGAGACCACACCCGGACAGGGGAGGGGAAGGAGTTCTTGTTCCTGACGCAGGTATCCCCTACTGCTGTGTCATTCCTGTATTGGCTAGGGTTGGCCCGCACAGTCTAAGCTAATTCCAACTGGCTATTTTAAAAAGAGCAGGGGGTATGAGCCAGAGTGGTAGGGTGAGTAGTTTGGCGGGAAGGATGGTTAGAAACAGGTAACTAAAGGTGACTTAGGTCAGAGCAGGTGACCAGGGGTGACTCAGGTAAAGCAGGTGACCGGGATGAGTCAGGATGGACCAGGTGACCAGGGAACAGATGTGAACTACTGATTAGGACTGGTGGGAAAGTTGTTTACTGAAACTTAGAAGCAAGGGGGTGAAGAGAACCAGGAAGCTAAACTTTAAAATGGAGAATCAAAGAATAAGAGAGCTGAACATACTGACATACTGATTCTTTGAAGAGAAACTTGGGGTTCACTATATTTAACAGGATCAAAGGTAATTTTCTTCTTCTTTGGTGGGCCTGGACTTTAGACAGATAAGGAAACTTCACAGAACAACTTCATACTGTGTTTTGCGAGAAAGAGGATCAAGAGATGGGAAGAAACAGGGGAAGGTCGGAGAGACTCTGAGGCTGCTTCTTCAGCATGTCAAAGTGCCACAGTTTGGGGTATCAGTTTCTGAGCCCCAGCACCTGCAAAAGTGAGTCTCTGGATTGGGATTATATGTATAATATTTTTTTTTCCTTCAATACCCTATTTTCTAGGAAAAGAAACCTGAATTTCCATATGTTTGATTAAATGAGTCTTAAACCCTGAAGTGTGGAGAGGACCAATTGTGGCAGTCTTCTGTGTTATAAAAACATTTAATTAGAATCTCTCTTCATTTAGCATAACTATAGAACCTTTTAGGTAAGAGTCTTAACATGTGTGTTTCTGTATAATTGAATACTTTTTATTATTCCTTCCAAAACAGACACTCCTAGAATATGCAGAGAAATGGAAAACTTCAGAAGATCCTTTACCTTTATTGGAGGTATACACAGTGGCTATCCAAAGTTATGTTAAAGCCCGACCTTATCTTACCTCTGAATGTGAAAATGTAGCCTTGGTTCTGGAACGCTTGGCATTGTGAGTAGACCTTTGAGTAAATAAACTAGATTATTCCTCTCCTTACCAACTTTTTGTTTTTTAGAAGCTGTGTTGAACTTTTACTGTGTCTGCCTGTTGAGTTATCAGATAAACAGTGGGAACAATTTCAGACACTGGTGCAGGTGAGAATCTTTATCTTTAGATTTAATACAGGTAATTCTTTGGATGTTTATTTAATATTTATAGGTAGCTCATGAAAAGCTGATGGAGAATGGCAGCTGTGAATTGCATTTTTTAGCTACTCTAGCTCAAGAGACTGGGGTGTGGAAAAACCCGGTACTGTGCACTATTCTTTCCCAGGAACCATTGGATAAGGATAAAGGTAAATTTTCGAGAGACAGAGAAAAAAAAGAAGTTAATAATCTATTATGTCTTGTTTTTTAAAGTGAATGAATTTTTAGCTTTTGAGGGTCCCATCTTGTTGGATATGAGAATTAAACATCTAATCAAAACAAATCAGTTAAGTCAAGCAACTGCTCTAGCAAAGCTGTGTTCTGACCATCCAGAGATTGGCATAAAAGGTAGTTTTAAGCAAACTTACCTTGTCTGTCTTTGTACATCATCACCAAATGGAAAGTTAATCGAAGAGGTGAGTATGTTTTCTTTCATTAGTAATTATTTTTGTGGCATATTTCTATTGGCTTTTTCTTTAGATTTCAGAAGTTGATTGCAAAGATGCACTGGAAATGATCTGTAACTTAGAATCTGAGGGTGATGAAAAAAGCGCTCTTGTTTTATGTACTGCGTTTTTGTCACGTCAGCTCCAACAAGGAGATATGTACTGCGCTTGGTGAGTTGATCTTTTTTTTTTTAAAGAAATATAACTTTTCTTATTATAACTTTTTTTTTTTAAGGGAACTTACTCTCTTTTGGAGTAAATTACAACAAAGAGTAGAACCATCTATACAAGTGTACCTTGAGAGGTGTCGTCAACTTTCTTTGTTAACGAAAACAGTATATCACATTTTCTTCCTGATTAAAGTTATTAATTCAGAGGTAAGAATAATCAGAATATTTTTAAGGTTAAATAAATTAACATTTCCTATTTGCTTTTTCACAGACTGAAGGGGCTGGACTTGCTACCTGTATAGAACTGTGTGTAAAGGCTCTTCGCTTGGAGTCTACAGAAAATACTGAAGTGAAAATATCTATTTGCAAGACCATTTCATGTTTGTTGCCTGATGATCTGGAAGTTAAACGTGCTTGTCAACTGAGTGAATTTCTTATTGAGCCTACAGTAGATGCGTATTATGCTGTGGAAATGTTGTATAATCAGCCAGACCAGAAATATGATGAAGAGAATCTTCCAATACCAAATTCTTTACGCTGTGAGCTGTTACTTGTATTGAAAACTCAATGGCCCTTTGATCCAGAATTCTGGGATTGGAAAACCTTGAAACGACAATGTCTTGCATTAATGGGAGAAGAAGCATCCATTGTGTCTTCAATAGATGAACTAAATGACAGTGAAGTATATGAAAAAGTGGTAGACTACCAAGAAGAGAGTAAAGAAACTTCTATGAATGGGCTTTCTGGTGGAGTTGGTGCTAATTCTGGCCTTCTTAAAGACATTGGTGATGAAAAGCAGAAGAAGAGAGAGATAAAACAGTTAAGAGAGAGGGGATTTATATCTGCTCGGTTTAGGAATTGGCAAGCCTACATGCAGTATTGTGTGTTGTGTGACAAAGAATTCCTTGGTCACAGAATAGTACGACATGCTCAGAAACATTACAAAGATGGAATTTATAGTTGCCCCATATGTGCAAAGAACTTTAATTCTAAAGAAACTTTTGTCCCTCATGTCACACTGCATGTTAAACAATCTAGTAAAGAGAGACTAGCAGCTATGAAACCATTAAGAAGATTGGGAAGGCCTCCAAAGATCACAACTACCAATGAAAATCAGAAGACTAATACTGTGGCTAAACAGGAGCAGCGACCTATAAAAAAGAATAGTCTCTATTCAACAGATTTTATAGTGTTTAATGACAATGATGGTTCAGATGATGAGAATGATGACAAAGATAAATCCTATGAGCCAGAAGTGATTCCAGTCCAGAAACCAGTACCTGTTAATGAATTTAATTGCCCTGTAACTTTTTGTAAAAAGGGCTTTAAGTACTTTAAAAATTTAATTGCTCATGTGAAGGGGCATAAAGATAATGAAGACGCCAAGCGCTTTCTTGAAATGCAGAGCAAAAAAGTTATTTGCCAGTACTGTAGGCGGCATTTTGTGAGTGTTACTCATCTCAATGATCACTTACAGATGCACTGTGGCAGTAAACCATATATCTGTATACAGATGAAATGTAAAGCTGGTTTTAATAGTTACGCCGAGCTTTTAACCCACCGAAAGGAGCATCAAGTCTTTAGAGCAAAATGTATGTTTCCTAAATGTGGAAGAATTTTTTCGGAAGCTTATTTACTATATGATCATGAAGCACAACATTATAATACGTACACTTGTAAGTTCACAGGTTGTGGTAAAGTTTATCGTTCTCAGGGTGAGCTGGAAAAGCATCTGGATGATCACAGTACTCCTCCTGAAAAAGTGCTGCCTCCTGAAGCCCAACTTAATTCATCTGGAGATTCCATTCAGCCTTCTGAAGTGAATCAGAACACAGCAGAGAATATTGAGAAAGAAAGATCTATGCTTCCTTCAGAAAATAACATTGAAAACAGCTTACTAGCAGATAGAAGTGATGCTTGGGATAAAAGCAAAGCAGAATCAGCTGTGACCAAACAAGACCAGATTTCTGCCTCTGAGCTCAGGCAAGCTAATGGACCATTGTCAAATGGTTTGGAAAACCCTGCTACTACTCCTCTACTTCAATCCAGTGAAGTAGCTGTGTCCATTAAGGTGTCTCTCAATCAGGGGATTGAGGATAACTTTGGAAAGCAAGAAAACTCAACTGTGGAAGGCAGTGGTGAAGCACTGGTCACAGACTTACATACGCCAGTTGAAGATACTTGTAATGATTTGTGTCATCCAGGTTTCCAGGAGAGAAAAGAACAAGATTGCTTTAATGATGCCCATGTTACTCAGAATTCTTTAGTAAATTCAGAAACTCTCAAAATAGGTGACCTTACCCCACAAAACTTAGAAAGACAAGTGAACAACTTGATGACCTTTTCTGTGCAAAATCAGGCAGCATTTCAAAACAATTTACCAACTTCCAAATTTGAATGTGGAGATAATGTTAAAACATCATCCAATCTTTATAATTTACCTCTTAAGACATTAGAAAGTATTGCATTTGTTCCACCGCAGTCCGACCTAAGTAATTCATTAGGAACTCCATCAGTGCCTCCAAAAGCTCCAGTTCAGAAATTCAGCTGCCAGGTCGAGGGATGTACTCGAACCTATAATTCTTCACAGAGTATTGGGAAACACATGAAGACAGCACACCCTGACCAATATGCTGCATTTAAAATGCAGCGCAAAAGTAAAAAAGGTCAGAAAGCTAACAACTTAAATACACCAAATAATGGAAAGTTTGTTTATTTTTTGCCATCACCGGTGAACAGCTCAAATCCATTTTTTACATCACAGACCAAAGCCAATGGGAATCCTGCTTGTTCGGCCCAGTTGCAGCATGTCTCGCCACCCATTTTTCCAGCTCATTTAGCAAGTGTGTCAACTCCATTGTTGTCCTCAATGGAAAGTGTCATAAATCCAAATATAACTTCTCAGGATAAAAATGAACAAGGTGGTATGTTATGTTCCCAAATGGAAAATTTACCTAGTACTGCCTTGCCAGCACAAATGGAAGATCTAACCAAAACAGTTCTGCCTTTGAATATTGACAGTGGCTCAGATCCTTTCCTTCCTTTACCTGCAGAAAGTAGTTCAATGTCTCTCTTCCCTTCACCAGCAGATAGTGGGACTAATTCTGTTTTTTCCCAACTGGAAAATAATACAAATCATTATTCCTCACAGATTGAAGGAAACACTAATTCCTCCTTTCTAAAGGGGGGTAATGGTGAAAATGCAGTTTTTCCTTCACAAGTGAATGTTGCAAATAACTTCAGTAGCACCAATGCCCAACAGTCTGCACCTGAAAAAGTTAAAAAAGACCGTGGGCGGGGCCCAAATGGGAAGGAAAGAAAACCTAAGCACAACAAAAGGGCTAAATGGCCTGCAATTATCAGAGATGGGAAATTTATCTGTAGCAGGTGTTACAGGGCTTTTACTAATCCCAGATCACTGGGTGGGCACTTATCCAAGCGATCTTACTGTAAACCACTGGATGGAGCCGAAATTGCTCAAGAACTTCTACAGAGTAATGGACAGCCTTCTCTTCTTGCCAGCATGATTCTCTCCACAAATGCAGTAAATTTGCAGCAGCCACAACAATCTACCTTCAATCCAGAAGCATGTTTTAAAGATCCATCATTTCTACAGCTTCTTGCTGAAAATCGCTCGCCAGCATTTTTACCAAATACATTTCCTCGATCTGGTGTGACTAACTTTAATACCAGTGTCAGTCAAGAAGGTAGTGAAATTATTAAACAGGCTTTGGAAACTGCTGGCATTCCCAGTACATTTGAGGGTGCCGAAATGCTTTCTCATGTTTCAACAGGTTGTGTCTCTGATGCATCACAAGTAAATGCAACGGTGATGCCAAATCCAACTGTACCACCCCTGTTGCACACTGTATGCCATCCAAACACCTTGCTGACCAACCAGAATAGGACGTCAAACTCCAAAACTTCCTCCATTGAGGAATGTAGCAGCTTGCCTGTTTTTCCAACGAATGACTTACTACTGAAGACTGTTGAAAATGGTTTGTGCTCTAGTTCATTTCCTAATTCTGGTGGGCCATCACAAAATTTTACCAGTAACAGTTCTCGTGTTTCTGTTATAAGTGGTCCTCAGAACACAAGATCCAGTCATTTAAATAAAAAGGGAAACAGTGCTTCTAAGAGAAGAAAGAAAGTTGCTCCTCCACTAATTGCACCTAACGCTTCCCAAAACTTGGTAACAAGTGACTTAACAACAATGGGACTCATAGCAAAGAGTGTTGAAATCCCAACTACTAACCTTCATTCAAATGTAATTCCAACTTGTGAACCTCAGAGTTTGGTGGAAAATCTAACACAGAAATTAAATAATGTTAACAATCAGTTATTTATGACTGATGTAAAAGAGAATTTCAAAACCAGTCTTGAGTCCCATACAGTGTTAGCCCCTTTAACATTAAAAACTGAAAATGGTGATTCCCAAATGATGGCTTTGAATTCATGCACAACTTCAATAAATTCTGATTTGCAGATTTCTGAAGACAATGTTATACAAAACTTTGAAAAGACTCTTGAAATTATTAAAACTGCTATGAATTCTCAAATACTTGAGGTAAAAAGTGGATCTCAGGGTGCTGGTGAAACTTCACAAAATGCTCAAATAAATTATAACATTCAGCTTCCTTCAGTAAACACTGTGCAAAATAACAAATTACCCGATTCTTCTCCGTTTTCCTCCTTTATAAGTGTCATGCCAACAAAAAGTAACATTCCTCAGTCTGAAGTATCACATAAGGAGGATCAAATACAGGAAATTTTAGAAGGCTTACAGAAATTAAAATTAGAAAATGACCTATCCACTCCAGCATCCCAATGTGTACTGATAAATACATCAGTGACACTGACTCCCACGCCTGTTAAATCAACTGCAGATATCACAGTTATTCAGCCAGTTTCTGAAATGATAAACATTCAATTTAATGACAAAGTTAATAAACCCTTTGTGTGTCAAAACCAAGGCTGTAACTACAGTGCTATGACAAAGGATGCACTATTTAAGCACTATGGTAAAATTCATCAATACACTCCAGAAATGATTCTTGAAATTAAGAAGAATCAATTGAAATTTGCTCCCTTTAAATGTGTAGTACCTACATGTACAAAAACATTTACAAGAAATTCTAACCTCCGGGCACACTGTCAGTTGGTGCATCATTTTACAACTGAAGAAATGGTAAAGTTAAAAATTAAAAGGCCTTATGGAAGAAAATCTCAGAGTGAAAATGTGCCGGCCTCACGAAGTACACAAGTGAAAAAACAGCTAGCTATGACAGAGGAAAATAAAAAGGAATCTCAGCCTGCTTTAGAATTGAGAGCAGAGACCCAAAATACCCACAGTAATGTAGCAGTGATCCCAGAAAAACAACTTGTAGAAAAAAAAAGTCCTGACAAAACAGAAAGTTCTTTACAAGTGATTACAGTTACTTCAGAACAATGTAATACAAATGCACTCACAAACACACAAACCAAAGGACGGAAGATTAGGAGGCATAAAAAAGAAAAGGAGGAGAAAAAACGAAAGAAGCCAGTTTCCCAATCCCTTGAGTTTCCAACAAGATACAGTCCTTACAGACCTTATCGATGTGTTCACCAGGGATGCTTTGCTGCCTTTACGATACAGCAAAACTTGATTCTCCATTACCAGGCTGTACACAAATCAGATCTACCTGCATTTTCAGCAGAGGTCGAAGAGGAAAGTGAAGCTGGTAAAGAAAGTGAAGAAACTGAAACTAAACAAACTTTGAAAGAATTTCGATGTCAGGTAAGTGACTGTTCTCGAATTTTCCAAGCAATTACTGGCCTAATACAACACTACATGAAACTTCATGAAATGACTCCTGAAGAAATTGAAAGTATGACTGCTTCAGTGGATGTTGGGAAGTTTCCATGTGACCAGTTAGAGTGTAAATCTTCATTTACTACATATTTGAACTATGTTGTTCATCTAGAGGCAGACCACGGGATTGGACTAAGGGCAAGTAAAACAGAAGAAGATGGTGTATACAAATGTGATTGTGAAGGCTGTGACCGTATATATGCAACCCGGTCGAATCTCCTCCGACACATTTTTAATAAGCATAATGACAAACATAAGGCTCATTTGATTCGTCCAAGAAGATTAACACCAGGCCAGGAAAATATGTCAAGCAAGGCAAACCAAGAAAAATCAAAGTCTAAACATCGGGGGACCAAGCACAGCAGATGTGGAAAGGAAGGAATAAAAATGCCCAAGACCAAACGAAAGAAAAAAAATAATTTAGAAAACAAGAATGCAAAGATTGTGCAGATTGAAGAAAATAAGCCTTATTCTCTGAAACGTGGGAAGCATGTATATTCTATAAAGGCTAGAAATGATGCCCTGTCTGAGTGTACAAGCAGATTTGTAACCCAGTATCCATGTATGATAAAGGGATGTACTTCAGTTGTTACAAGTGAAAGCAATATAATTAGACATTATAAGTGCCATAAATTATCTAAGGCATTTACATCACAACACCGAAATCTTCTTATTGTATTCAAACGGTGTTGCAACTCACAAGTAAAGGAAACGTCTGAGCAAGAAGGTGCTAAGAATGATGTGAAAGATTCTGACACGTGTGTATCAGAGAGCAATGATAATTCAAGAACAACAGCTACAGTTTCACAAAAGGAAGTTGAAAAAAATGAAAAAGATGAAATGGATGAACTAACAGAATTGTTTATTACAAAATTAATAAATGAAGATAGCACAAGTGTAGAGACCCAAGCTAATACTTCTTCAAATGTAAGTAATGATTTTCAGGAAGATAACCTCTGCCAGTCAGAAAGACAAAAAGCAAGTAATTTGAAGAGAGTTAATAAGGAAAAAAATGTCTCACAAAATAAAAAAAGGAAAGTTGAAAAAGCTGAACCAGCATCAGCAGCTGAGTTAAGTAGCGTGCGTAAAGAAGAAGAAACTGCTGTTGCCATTCAAACCATTGAGGAGCATCCTGCATCTTTTGACTGGAGCTCTTTTAAGCCAATGGGATTTGAAGTATCATTTCTGAAGTTTCTTGAGGAGTCTGCAGTGAAGCAGAAGAAAAATACTGACAAAGACCATCCGAATACTGGAAACAAAAAAGGATCCCATTCAAATTCAAGAAAAAATATTGATAAGACTGCTGTGACTAGTGGAAATCATGTATGTCCTTGTAAAGAAAGCGAAACGTTTGTACAGTTTGCCAATCCATCACAGCTTCAGTGCAGTGATAATGTAAAAATTGTTTTAGACAAGAATCTTAAAGATTGCACTGAGCTTGTCTTAAAGCAACTTCAGGAAATGAAACCTACCGTCAGTCTGAAAAAACTTGAAGTACATTCAAATGATCCAGATATGTCTGTTATGAAAGATATCAGTATAGGTAAAGCCACAGGCAGAGGTCAGTACTGATAATTAATGTAGTATAAATACATCATTTACCATTTTATTTTAAATAGGAAGCCATCAAGCATGCTAGAATTGTGAAACTTTCATTATATTTTTTTGTTGTTGACATGAATTAACCTGGCCAAAAACAAAAAAGAAAAAAAAAACATGACATTTGTCATGTAAAACTTTTTTTTATCCCTATGGGACTTGAGGAACAGAATCAGTACTTCAGTTATTGTAAATAGTGAGCTAAACCTCAAATTTCTATCACCCAGTTGCCCTTTTCATGAACTAAACAATTATCTGTGTGATTGGTATGTTTCACCAGGTCACTGCTCATGTATAACAGTACTCTTTATTTGTAGATACCTTTTTTGTATATATTTATTATTGTAAATCATGTGCTGCCACCAGCAGTCTGTAAGTCTAAACTATTAAATGACACATTTATATTTGGAATTTTAATTTTTAACTAAGCGATCAAGTTTTTTAAATTGTTCTTTTATTGTTTTAAATTAAGAACTTTTTGAACTAAAACCAGAAACTCTGCCATAGTTCATTGATTTTTACATGAAACATTTATTTACAAGATGATATCAAGATTACTTTTCACAAAATAGGCACATTATATCAACACTTTGCTCTGCTTTGTAAATTTGCCATCCAGGATTTTGGGGTGGTATTCATGTGAAATTAAAGCAGATTCTCTAGCAGTTTCCTATAGCTACAGTTTTTTTTTTTCATTGCTTCTAATTGGATATAGTTACTATGAGTCCATGAAATACAATGGAAATGTGAATAAAGAATTTACTACATTGAAGATTTTAAACATTTGGTATTAAAAAAAAATCCTTTGTGAATGTGATAGAAAACTAGTAGTGTGGAGCAGTGTAAATATTTGAGGTGGTGATTTGTGAAGTAGCCCAGTATTGCCTTAAATAAAATCACATTTCATTTCTTGTTTTATACATGTGATCTTATAAAGATTTTTTGTTTTGTTTTGTTTTCCATTTTCTGAGATTTATAGATTGGTGTATAGCTTTAAACTGTATAAAGTTTTGTGGAAAGATTTTTTTAAACATTTTTATAAATCTTAAAATTGATATCATCAAAGTGAGCCCATCTTGTGTTTATAAAATACAAGAGTCCTTAACATTTATAATTACATAGATAAAACACTTTCTATAAGGAAGTTGGATGTTTTGATTTTACTGTTTATAGATGTTAGATTGTACAGATTTGTCTGTATTTCTCACCATATCTAATGATACTTTTTTCATTAGATTGGTCTTCAAGAACAGTATTAGTTATAATTATTTTGGTTATTCAGTATATAGTTAGCTCTTACAGTTTAGCTTTATTCACCATATTTATACTGTGGATTCACAGCGAGAGGTAGAGGTTATTCCAGGAGAGTTGATGACCTTCATTTAAAGTCCAACTAAAATCAGTAGTAGAAACATAAGAAAACATCTTTGCAATATTTACTTTTGTTTCTGTTTGCCGTAAATAGTAACATTGTTTTTTTTTATTTTGTGTTTGTTATAAAACAGTTGCATTCACAATATTATTGGCCTGAGATATTGATGATATTGTGATGGTATGAAAATGTGTACATTCCCTGTGCAACATCAGATTTGCAGGAAAAATGAAGCACTTACTGAAATCGCTGGTACTCTGAATAAATAAGCATGGTCAAGGAGTGAACTATTTTCTTTTGGAAATTTCTTTTTAATTTTTATTATTAAAGTATTTTATTTTTAGGGCCTTTTGGGTTTTATTGAATAGTTCATTTCACCTGTTTAAGACTTACTACCAATAAGCATAAAACCTGACACGTTAAAATCCCTGCCCTTTGGTGAGCCCACTGTTATTTATTAAAATAAAAGTTATTTTATGGGTGATTAATACATGGGTTTTCTTTTTCCTAAATTAACAATAATTTAAATAACTGAGTAATTTTAATATTAAATTTTTGTTAACAACTGAATGTTTCCATACAGTTTTCTTAGAAATTGACCTAGCTCTTAAAGGTGGGCACTTGGCAAAACTGCCCTATATAGCACAGTAGCAAGTAGGTTTATTTCTGATCATTGTAACTATGAGCCACTGTTAAGTGAAAATGCCAATGTATTGGGGCTTTTCTTTTGCTCATTAGCTTAAGAAAATTTATAACTAGACATTTCTAATTGTTTTACATGTCATGGGGAAGAGTTTGCCAACATTTAATGAAATTTTTATATTCCAGGTAATGTATACTAAAGGTAATTATGAGAGTGGGCTTTTTAGCATGAAACAAAAAAAATCAAACTATGGTAAAAAGACATGAATTTATAGAATAGCATGTTGGTAAATTTTGATACGGAATGTAATGTCTAAGTATTAAAAAATCATAAAATATATTTTTTTCATGGTATACTTTTCCCCAGCCTATTGTCTTGAGATATCTTCTACAGCCTAAATTTGCTAAAGTTTCATCACTAAAAAGTAGGAGTTTTTCCTCTTCTGAACCCGCAAAGTTTGCATATTACAGGTCAGAATTGTATTATTCAAAATACATCACCTTAAGTGAAATGTAACAGTTTTTGAAATTTTCAACGGTGTTAAATTTAACATAGGTACATTATTATTTTAAAGGGCTAGACATATTTTTAAGGCAAATTTTTATCAAGTGAGCAGTCACAGTTGCTGTAGATAATATGAAAGTACAATAATACTATACCTAGGGACATCAGAAAGAATGCCCTATTTTTCTGGAAAAGGAGGTAGGTAGTTGGGAAAGTCTTTGTAGAAAATATGAGTTTTGAAAGATGAATGAATGCTCATTGGTTCAGGGGGACAAGGGAATTCCAGACTTGGGGGTAGAGCGTAATTGCGGTATTGCCAGTGGGCCACTTGGAAAGATAGGAAGTTGAAGAAGGTGAAGCTGAAGAAGCAGATGGGTGGTGGGATCAGGAGTGTTCTTGTATGCTGTATTAAGTCTTTATTTTGGTTTTTGAAAATTGTTATTGGATGCATGTATATTGAACAATTTAATCAGTATCAGTTTTAGAAAGATAATTGTCATGGTATAGTGGATAAATTGAGTAAGTTGGAGATTAATTAGGGGGACCTAAAATAGTCCAGGCAAAAAATGATGGGAGCCAGAAGAAAGGCTAACGAAGTTGGGGAAGAGACTAATGGATAAGAGAGATAATAAAAAGTAATGTCTAAGGCAGCCTGTTTCAGCATGTTTATTGTAGTGAGATACTAGGCAGGTGGAAGGTTATTGCTGTGATGAAATAAGTTTTCTAAATTGTGTGCTGTAGTTCTCTCTCTCTCTCTCTCTTTTTTTTTCTTTGTTTTTTTTGGAGACAGAGTCTCGCTCTGTTGCCCAGGCTGGAGTGCAGTGTTGCACGATCTCGGCTTACTGCAACTTCTGCCTCCCAAGTTCAAGTGATTCTCCTGCCTCAGCCTCCCCAGTAGCTGGGACTACAGATGCATGCTATCACACCCAGCTAATTTTGTAGTTTTGGCACAATCTCAGCTCAGTGCAACTTCCATCTCCCAGGTTCAAGTGATTCTCCTACCTCAGCCACCCAAGTAGGTGCACACCACCACACCTGGCTGATTTTATATTTTTAGTAGAGACGGTTTCACCATGTTGGCCAGGCTGGTCTTGAACTCCTGACCTCAGGTGATCACCCACCTCCACCTCCCAAAGTGCAGGTATTACAAGCATGAGCCACCACACCCAGCCTCTCTTAAATAATTTAATGCATGTTTGCATATTAAAGACAAAAGTTCTACTGTAAATATGTAAAAAGTTGAAAGGGAATTTTCCAGACTTAATTGACCCTGAGAACATTTTTCTTCTTTTAATGTTAATACTTAGTTATATCCCACTGAACTAGCATTCTAAAGAACACACTTTGGGAAATGCTGATCTCAAATGGCATTTATTCAACCAGGACTGATAATCAACGTGTACACCAATTCAATTGTATCAGCTGTTTGCAAATGGTGATTATTCTGATTGATCAATTTATATATCCCAATGGGTTGATTCCTTTGCTGTATTGGTTGTTAATGTTTTGAATATTACCCGGTATTCAAGTAATGCTCATTGAATTTCAAGTAATTGTGATTAAACGTTGATTAAAATCCAGTCATACTTGCCAGAAGCCCCTGCCTTTAAACATTCTTATCCTACTTC